CCCGGCTAATTTTTGGTATTTGTAGTAGAAACGGGGTTTCACCATGTTAGCCAGGCTGGGTGCGAACTCCTGACCTCAGGTAGTCCACCCGCCTTGGCCTCCCAAAGTGCTGGGATTACAGGCGTGAGCCACCGCAGTCCGGCCCTAATATAGTTTTTAAATTCATTCATTCCAAGGCTTTTGGGAGGCGCTCAGTGGCGTGCAGTTTCCTCTCGAATTTCTTTCTTCCCGCAGTCTTTCTGGGCGGGCGTCTCCCGTCTGTTTCTTCCCATCTTCCCCCTTATCATCCTGGGACTGGATAATTCTTGAATAGTCTGGGAGGTAGCAGGGAACCCGAGTTCGGAGCCTCGACCAGAACCTCCAGACGGGAAATTGGAGCAGGTGGTGTCGTTCCAGGACGCTGAGGACCACCTCCTCCCCTAACGCACAGCCCAACGATCCTAAAAGTAAAAACCCTGAGTTTCTGAGTCAAGACTGAGCTGGTGGGGTGGGGACCGAGTAGGCGTGGATGGGGAGCCCAGCGGGTCCCCAGCGGAGAAAATGGGTGAGACGCCTGGGGCCGCGGTCTCCAGAATTCGCCTGGGAGGGAGAGTGGCGCTACGGCGCCGCCTTCCTGGGGAGCCGCTTCGGGCTCCGGATGTCCGCTGGGGCCCGACGCTTGGGTCCCGACGCGCGGTTCGCACTTTCCAGGTTTCTTCCCCAGGGAACAGAGCTTGAGCGGGGGGCCACCCCCCCGTCCTACCGGAGTTCTGAGGTGCGGTCAGGCGCGGAGAGCGGACGCCCAGCGCCAGATTCTGTGGGCTCCGGAGTTCAGGCCCACTGAGCCGCAGCTGAGCACAGGCGGGGCAGGAAAAAGGATGAGGTGAGGGAAGGCGCTGGGTTCCTGGAACCCCAAGGGAGCACTGAGCTGAGTACGTATCGCTTGGGATCCAGGTGTCCTTGTTTTAGGATGTCTGACAGGTGTCCCCAGGGTATGAGAAGTGGGACTGGGCACCCCCTATTTGCTTTTTTTTTTTTTTTTTTGAGACAGACCACATGTTTCCTATCTTGGAAAATGGTACCACTTCCTTGTGCAAGCCTACCCCTGTTCCCTCACCCCTCGTTCAGTCCAACAGCAAATCTGTCCAGTCTTCTAACTGTATCTCAGGTTCATTAGCCCCGCTTCCTCGTCCCTGCTCGTCTTCTGCCGGACCAGTCCGCCATCTTGTGACCGGACTCGGGAATAGCGTCCTACTTCCCGGCGGCCTCCACTCTTGACCCAAATGCAATGTGCAGCCATGGCAATCTTTTATAAACAGAAATCCGATCAAGTTACTCCTCTGCCGAAATCCCTCTGGTCAGTGGTTTAACTGTCGAGGTGCTCCTGGCAGCACTCTGCCCTCCCCACATCATTGCTGGTGGACTTGTCTCCCCTACTAGACTGTGCCCTGTGAGGGTGGAGACTTTGTGCAGGGTTGTATCCCCAGCATCTGATGCAGTGATTCAATAAACATCTGTCCAATTAATAGGAAAGACAGTTCCTTTTCTCATTCCCCTATTGCTGGTCCCCTGCCCTCAAGCAGGATGTTATGCCCCAGAGTGGCTGTGGGTGCGAACATTCTGCCCCTCTGGCTGGTCTGGCACTGATTTCCACCCTGAGCTGGTGTTGCCTCTCTCCTTCCTCTTGGCCAACCTCTCTTCCACCAATATAAGCCCAAACTGGAGGCCAGCAGGCAGTCATGCGTTTTATGGCAGGCCCTGCAGGGAGCCAGAGTCTGGGTCCCCTGTGCTTCCACAGCAGCCCCCAAGCCCTCTACACGGTCCTCTTAATAGTGCTGGTCATGATGAGCTTGGTGTTTGGTAAGTGGCTCCAAGGGTTCAGAAGGGTCTCCGTGAGTGGGGTCAGCACTTCTCTGTGTTCTAGGTAAGTTTGTTCCTGTCAATTGGGAACCCCCTCAACCACTTCCATTCCCCAAATACCTGCGCTGCTACCGATGCCTCTTGGAGACCAAGGAGTTAGGGTGCCTTCTGGGATCTGACATCTGCCTCACCCCAGCTGGCAGCAGCTGCATCACTCTCCACAAAAAGAACAGTAAGTGGCCTTCTCCTGTCATGGGCCCAGCACCGTATCACTGGTGCCCACTGTCCCTCCCCAGGCAGCGGTTCTGACGTCATGGTGAGTGACTGCCGAAGTAAGGAGCAGATGAGTGATTGTTCAAATACCCGAACTTCTCCGGTGTCTGGCTTCTGGATATTCTCTCAATACTGCTTCCTGGATTTCTGCAATGACCCTCAAAACAGAGGGCTCTATACTCCTTAGTGTGACTGCAGCAAACTTTGGTGTAAAATTCCACCAGTTTCCAGCCACCTTCCTGACTTCTATCTGGGCTTGGCCAGGACTTCTAGTCCCTCATACCAGCCCTCCTTGCCTCCCTCCAGCCACTGGACCCCAGCCTTGGCTCTTCCTCTTGGTTGACGCCCTTCAGCACACTTACTGCTACTCTGTACCCCCAGCCCTACTGCCCACCAGGTTTCCTCTCTTGTCCCCTAGTCCCTGGATGTTTCTCCCAAATAAATTTGTGTGTAAACTGTTTGGTATGTCTCTTTCTTCTGGTGGAGGTGAAG